AGTACACATTTAGACAGGGGCTCTCACGGTGGGCTATGGATGTTTGAGGAAGGCCCACAGGAGGTAGAAAGGTAGATGGAAAGAGTCTCCAGGACGGGCCCACGCCTGTAATCCCAGCACTTTCGGAGGCTGAGGCGGGTGGATCATTTGAGGTCGGGAGTTAAGAGGCCAGTCTGGCCAACATGGTGAAACCCTATCTCTACTAAAAATACGAAAAATAGCCAGGCAGTAGTGGCCCCTGCCTGTAATCCCAGCTACTCCACAGGCTGAGGCAGGAGAATCGCTTGAGCCTGGGAGGCGGAGGTTGCGGTGAGCTGAGACCGGGCCACTGCACTGCAGTCTGGGCGAGAGAGAAACCCTGTCTCAAAAAATTAAAGTCTCTGGATTCCCTCGTGTGCTTTAGGGGAGTCTGTAGAGCAGGTCTAGGAATGACCTAAAAGCTTGGGCTGGAGTAGGGGAAGCTTAAGTTCTGTGCAGTTGAAGTTCAAGGCCAGCCTATGGAAGATGCGTTTCACTGGGAGTGACTGATGGAGTGGAGAGGGTACCAGAGGGGGTCCACGAAGGCCGCTGGTATCAGGGCAGGGGCCAGAATGGGAAGCGGCAGAGGTCTGTACATCCTCACAGGGCAGACCTCGGGAAGCGCTCTGGGTGGGCTCGGTAAAAATGGCGGGGGTGCGAGGAGCCGTTGCGTGCGTGGCGGTTGGTGCGGTATAGGAGACTCCTCTGACCGGACTCGCCTGCTGGCCGCGCGGCGGGCGAGGCCCAGGCAAAAACAAAGTCTTCCCGCTCAGTACCGGCCCCGCGAGGCGCTCCAGAGGACCAAGCCTTAGCTCGCGTCACCCCACCCCCGCGCAGGCGCGTTTAACTCCCGCTCGCCTCCCGCCCCTTAGCAACCCTCCCGCATCGTTGGGCCCCGGCAATAGCCAATGAGACAGGAGCCACGAGAACACGGACCAATCGGCGGCGGCGACAGTGTGGAACGCGGTTGCCAGGAGGCGGGACGCGGCGGCGTGCCAGCCTAGCCACTCTAGCGACGGCGGGGAAGAGTGTGTACGTGGTGGGGGCTTCCTCGGTGGCGGGCATGGAGGCTTCGCGCTGCCGGCTCAGTCCCAGCGGCGACAGGTCAGACAGGGCCGTGGCAGGTCTCCTCCTGATATACTTGCTTTATTTTTTTTTTTTTTAACAGTGTCTTCCATGAAGAAATGATGAAGATGCGACAGGCTAAGCTGGATTATCAGGTGAGCAGAGTCTCCTCTTTTGAAATAGGTGGCCTTGCTGGCTGTCATATCGCTTTTTTCCCAGAGGCTACTACTTGAGAAGAGGCAAAGGAAAAAGCGCCTTGAGCCATTTATGGTGCAGCCCAATCCAGAAGCCAGGCTACGTCGGGCAAAGCCAAGGGCCAGTGATGAGCAGACTCCCTTGGTGAACTGTCATACTCCCCACAGCAATGTCATCTTACATGGTGTGTATTTAGGCAGCATCACTTCCTAGTGGTTTTTTAAAATTCATTTTATTTTGGCCCTTAGGTATTGATGGTCCAGCTGCTGTCCTGAAACCAGACGAAGTTCATGCTCCATCAGTAAGCTCCTCTGTTGTGGAAGAAGATGCTGAAAACACCGTGGATACTGCTTCCAAGCCAGGACTTCAGGAGCGTCTCCAAAAGCATGGTGAGGACTGGTAATGATTTTAAGGCAATTTGGGCAGTGCTAACAGTTCTTCCTTTTCTGCTAGATATCTCTGAAAGTGTGAACTTCGATGAGGAGACTGATGGAATATCCCAGTCAGCATGTTTAGAAAGACCCAATTCTGCATCAAGCCAGAATTCAACCGTATGTAGTTCTGAAACTTCTTCCATTAGAGCCTGTTGTTGCTCATGTATGGCTGTCCTTTCAGGATACAGGCACTTCCGGTTCTGCTACTGCCGCCCAACCAGCTGATAACCTCCTGGGAGACATAGACGACCTGGAGGACTTTGTGTATAGTCCTGCCCCTCAAGGTGTCACAGTAAGATGTCGGATAATCCGGGATAAAAGGGGAATGGATCGGGGTCTCTTCCCCACCTACTATATGTACTTGGAAAAAGAAGAAAATCAGAAGGTATGAGAATTGATTTCTAAGAAAACTCTTGATCATTTTTGACTGACACTTTTTCTTTTCCCAGATATTTCTTCTTGCAGCTAGAAAGCGGAAAAAGAGCAAAACAGCCAACTACCTTATCTCCATTGATCCAGTTGATTTATCTCGTGAAGGAGAAAGTTATGTCGGCAAGCTTAGGTGAAAGCAACCTTAGATCACTGTCCTATTCTATCATCATGGTGACTTTTTCTCCTGACTCCAGATCCAACCTCATGGGGACCAAGTTTACAGTTTATGACCGTGGCATCTGCCCCATGAAGGGCCGGGGTTTGGTAGGAGCGGCCCACACCCGGCAGGAGCTGGCTGCCATCTCCTATGTGAGTGCTGCTTTCCCAGGGCCGCTGCCTGCTCCAAGTTCTGCTTTGTTTTCCTATCTTCCAGGAAACAAACGTACTTGGATTTAAAGGTCCTAGGAAAATGTCTGTGATCATTCCTGGAATGACACTGAATCATAAGCAGATCCCCTATCAGCCACAAAACGTGAGTAAGAATGTATTTAAATCAGTGAAAGACAGTACAAAGTAATGATTTTCCCTTTGGACAGAACCATGACAGTTTGCTCTCAAGGTGGCAGAACAGAACTATGGAAAATCTGGTTGAGCTGCACAACAAGGCCCCCGTCTGGAACAGTGACACTCAGTCCTATGTCCTCAACTTCCGTGGCCGGGTCACTCAGGCGTCTGTGAAGAACTTCCAGATAGTCCACAAAAATGACCGTAAGCCTCCAGGAGGGGTTGGGTGGGAAGAGATTCTAACATGTTGATTTCTTTCTGTTTCTAGCTGATTATATAGTCATGCAGTTTGGACGTGTGGCAGATGACGTGTTCACACTGGATTACAACTACCCACTTTGTGCAGTACAGGCCTTTGGCATCGGTCTTTCTAGCTTTGACAGTAAGCTGGCGTGTGAATGAGAGAACAGTCAGGCAGGGAGCCCTTCTCCCCACAGAGCTTTCAGGAGCAGACAGTGGCCTCCCCTTCCCCTCCCTGCCCCAGGACTTAAAGAGCAATAGTTTGCCCCTTTTGGAATGATCTCTGAATATATAAAACACACACACAAAGAGCAATAGTTTGCCCCTTTTGGAACGACCCCTGAATATATAAAACACACACACGAAGAGCAATAGTTTGCCCCTTTTGGAACGACCCCTGAATATATAAAACACACACGAAGAGCAATAGTTTGCCCCTTTTGGAACGACCCCTGAATATATAAAACACACACACGAAGAGCAATAGTTTGCCCCTTTTGGAACGACCCCTGAATATATAAAACACACACACACCCCGCGCACTCTCACTCCTTTTCCAGGTTTCATAGACTTGGTGAGGGATCACAGCTTAGCATGGGTGAGAGATGATTTAAAGCACAGGGAGATTCTTGTCACATTGGGGTCTCCAAAGCTAGAATGGGATTTCATGTGCTTGGAAACTTGCAGTAGAATCAGGGACTGACATCGCAGTTCCTCTCCTCTCTTCATTCCCTCACAGCAGATTGGCCGGCACCAATCTTAGTCAAGAGTGGCTGTGATCACATTTGTGATCAATTATGTGAGAATTTTATATAATTGTCTTCATTTCAATTAAGGCTGAAAGCATAAACTCTAGAGGTGACTCAGTCAGGACTGACAGTAATGTGATAATTGCCTTCATTTTCAACCCAGGAGTGCCTCTCACAGCTATATGACTACGGATCCATTAGTGAGGAGCGACACACACACCTGTAGGCATCCTGTGCAAACACTTTGTCATTATCAAGAGAGATGGCAGTATTGACCATTTAGTTTAGTTAAAAAAAAAAAAAAAAAGGTGGCAGGAGAGGCTTTGGGGAGGATCAGCCAGCAGACATGAGCACTGCTGGCCCGTGTGGCAGAGCTGTGGACTTTCTTCTCGGCTCCCTCAACCCTGGCTCAGGCACAGAAGGTGTTTTGCTACGTTTTTTTGATTATTACACCCCTCCACGTATTATGTGACTCTTACACCAGTTCACCCTTCCCAGAATGTATCCAAACCTTGAGAATGCAGGAGCTCTGTGAGCTCCACCGTCAGCACCATTCAGCTGCATCCCTTGTGCACAGAACTGTTTGCCAGCGTTGGGTGGGACACCCGTGGCGGCTGCTCCCTCAGACCTCCCTTCTGTGGACTGACCTCTCACCTCCGCCTGTTGTTCCTGCACCACATCAGATAAGCATGTGAAGGAGGGCCAACTGGCAGCTGCGGGACCCTTGGCTTGTCCCCCACCGACAAGTCCCACCTGCTGGGTGAGGACGAGACTGTTTCCATCTCAGGCATGTATCCCACCAAGTGCCTCCCTCACAGCCATGCCCAGAAGCCTCACACCTCGTCACCACCACCACCCCCCACCCCATCCTGAGGCACTGCCTGGCAGATAACCCTGGTTGGCCACAGAAGCTATTAATACACGACAGCATGTGGGGAAGGACTTATGGTGGGCCAGGTGGACCTCATCCTGCTTCTTCCTCCCTCTGGTTTAAAGAGATATATAAACTAATTTCACATAATTTGTGTGTGCAGGTGATTGGTTTTTACATAAGTCCTATTTATACCTTTTATATGTTACAGAAATAAAAGTTAATTTATATAAAAATGTGTCACTGCCTTTGCAAGTCCTATGCCTCA